GAACGCCTAGGAGTGCGAAGTAAGCACAGAAGTCTATCACTGGGAGGGAAAGAATAATCACAAGGGTTCCAATCCTAAACGGGAAGCCAAGGTAACAAGACCTAGCGTTTATTGAGCACTTACTATGTGCCAGGCAAGGTTCTAATGCCTTACAGTACATATTTACTAACCTATTTCGTCCCAACAGTCACTCTATTCAGACAGGTATTGCCCCAGATAAGAGAAACGGAACAGAAGCAGCTTGTCCAAGATCACACAGCAGAGCTGATTCCAGTGCCTGCGCTATATACTATTACATCCTCTTAGTCACTGAATTCTTCTGATTAATTTGGGAACATTTCCTGCCACAAACGAGTGAGTCAAGAGGTAGCTAAAGCATGGCACTGATTATTCAAATTGAGGTGCTCACCATGCTTCTAGAACCATGGATATGAGATGGCTTTACAGGCATGATCACTTTCAGACCCGCATTTTAGGAATGAGGAAACAGATTTTCGAGATGTTAATTTGCCCAAAGTCACCCAGCTAGCAAGCAGAAGAGCTGGGGCTGTTTGAATCCAAAGTCCACGGCACTCCTAACCGCTGCTCAACGCTGCCCCACAAGAACGTCCAGCTGGCAAGACCCGGGTGGGGCTCGTTGCTCTCCCCGCTTCACCTCCCTGCTTCACGGCCGGGGGTGTGCTGGCTAAGTTCGCTCATCTGCCAAGCTTCAGGACACAGACCTATGTGAGCAAGCGATAAACAAATGCAAATAAATGTAACTTTCCACATTAGCTAAAAATTCAGAGAACGTCAAGCCCAGGGAAATGGGACGGATCCCAGTTAGCCCGCGGCTCCAATCTGGTCCCCCCCCAACCCCGAGCCTCGCGGCGAGAAAGGAAGCGGCTCCGGATGGAGAGTAAAGTGACAATCGGAGAAGGGCAGGCTGCCTTTCCTCCCGGGGGAGCCAAGGGGACCTGCAGAGGGCGGTTTCTCTCCGCTTTTCCTGTCCCACCCCGTCGGCCTGCCCCCCACCCCCTCCGGCCTCTGCGCCAACCCCGCGCGCCACCCGCGGCTTCCTCCGCTCGGGGTCCTCGTTCGGCCTCTGCTGGCCTCCGCGACTCCGCGGTGCCCGCCCCCGTTGAGTTCAAAAGGACGCGCGGAGCGGCGCCGGCCCTTCACCAGCAGCCCGTCCGACTGGAAAGGTGAGCACGAGGGAAGGGCGGGGGCGCCGGAGCTACATTCCTGTCTTTGCCCCTCTTCCTACAGATCTGCCTCTTCTCCAAGAAACTCAACCACTAGTGACAATGACCAGCCTCCTGACTACTCCTTCTCCAAGAGGTAGGTGAAGGCCTTTCCTAATCCCAGTGAGACATTTCCTTTTCCACTTTTCTACATTTTCCAGAAGAACTGATGACCACCCCAATTTTACAGCCCACTGAGGCCCTGTCCCCAGAAGATGGAGCCAGCACAGCACTCATTGCAGGTAATAGACTCTGAGCCAACTCCAAGGGACCTAACATCTCTACATTTTCCCTCTCCTTTCCAAGTTGTTATCACCGTTGTCTTCCTCACCCTGCTCTCGGTCGTGATCTTGATCTTCTTTTACCTGTACAAGAACAAAGGCAGCTACGTCACCTATGAACCTACAGAAGGTGAGCCCAGTGCCATCGTCCAGATGGAGAGTGACTTGGCCAAGGGCAGCGAGAAAGAGGAATATTTCATCTAATGACTCCCAGGCCCCAAGGAGCTTATTCCTGGCTCCATCGCTAACACGTTGACTGCTTATTATGGGAAAGTTTTCTCTGAAGCCAGGGAGAAGCATTGATTGATGTGGGCAAATCCAAGCTCCAGCCAGGTCGCAGTCCCAAATGCCGACATCACTGACTCCAGGGACCAGGGACATGGAGAAAGCTGTTTATGATATCTTTAACCAGGCCCTCTTACTAGAGCTGGTGTTTGTGACTGGCCAACAAGATGTGGCTATGCCAGGGGACATCTGAGTATGTGCCCAGTCATCTTTTTTCACAGGTTGAAGGGAGAGAAAAGATTTTGAGTTAAGGTCATTGGCTGCTCTACTCTGTCCCCTACCTGGTCACCTAGTGATAGCCCCAGTGGAGATACTGTCCATACAAGGTCTTCCCAGAGGCTGGATACCACAGTAAAAGGCCAGGCCAGGAGGGGTAGGAGACTATGGAGATCTTACCTCCTGATAAATGTGCTACACCCCCTAATCTGAGCCCTTCCTTTCCGTGTTCCCCAACAACCTCATGCTTACGTGATTTTTATTCAAATTAAAAATTTTCATTGCTACAGAAATCAGATTCTCATGTGCAAGAAGTAACTACATTTTGACTTATTTTTGCTTAAACATTTTTGACATTTTCTTTTCCCTATTTAACGCCTTTACATATGTTCTCTTCCAAGCAATAAGAACCCTAGGAAAGTTCTAGAAGTTTGCAGAACTATCTCAGGGATTTGAGACAAAGATGGTGCAGGAAAGCTTGTTCCAGGGGAACATCATTAGAAACATACCCTGGGAGGGCCGGGTTCGGTGGCTCACGCCTGTGATCCCAGCACTTTGGGAGGCCGAGGCAGGCGGATCACAAGGTTAGGAGATCGAGACCATCCTGGCTAACACGGTGAAACCCCGTCTCTACTAAAAATATATAAAAAAAATAGCTGGGCGTGGTGGCGGGCGCCCATAGTCCCAGCTGCTTGGGAGGCTGAGGCAGGAGAATGGCTTGAACCCAGGAGGCGGAGCTTGCAGTGAGCTGAGATTGCACCACTATACTCCAGCCTGGGCAACAGAGTGAGACTCCGTCTCAAAAAAAAAAAAAAAAAAAAAAGTACCCTGGGAGATGAGTTGGTTCAAGCCTCCATCCTGGCAAGGGCCAGAATTTCCCAGAATCCCTTCTACATATATACAGAAGGAACCAGAAAAAATCAACCTACCACCTTTCCCAGTGTATCCTCAGAATCAAGCCAAGAAGCTTCTTGGATTTTAGTCTCAAGATAAGTTGTGTTTAAAAGGCACATTTTGGTATAAATTATTAGCTCATCAGATATTGTTCACTTTGGAATTAAAGCTAGATCTCCTTTGAAGTCTTAATGTATTGCCTCTGTTGTCCAAGCTCAAACCCA